CATTCAGTTCTCCCGGTACCATTTCCTGAAGAATGCCCTGTCGTTTAACACTTTTTACTGTGTATTTTTACTGTGTATTTTACTGTGTATTGCACCCACTATGTGCACAGTAAAGTGTGGTTCAGTTGAATTAGATTTGAAGTTAAACTATCACAGGTCTGTAGGTGACGAGGGAAGCAGACAGAGAGTGGAGGTTCAGTTGTGTCTGTGCATTCTGCAATGAAGGAGGTACTGGGAGTTTGCTGTTGGTATCACAGCCTTGCCCTGCAGGCTGAGACTAAAGGCAGATTTAGGAGATCACTGAGACTGAGTAAAATACCATTTTAACACACAACATAGTTACCTACTGTGGGATAAATGCCATTTGGGGATGTTGCAAACTGTAGCCATGGTAAACTGGGAAAGCAGGTTTTGAGAGGTTTTGATGCTGCCCATTTTGGGTATTTTTTAGCTTAGTAAGTGTATTATCTAAGTCAGGGGTTGGAACATTTTTTTCTGCAAAGAACCAGCTAGAAAATGTTTCAGGTTTTGTGGACCACATGTGGTCACTGTTCCTCCTCCCTCCTGCTCATTCCTCCTTCTGGCCTTTAGCCCTGTAAATGCTGTTCTTAGCTTGGGCCATGGTTTGTAGATGCTGACCTAACCCATCTGAGGGGCAACTAGGCACACGTGAGGACAGCTGTGCTGTTTCCGCTTGCAGACTTTCTCCTCTCTCCATTGTATCTCATCTTTCGGTTGTGGGGAATTATCGGGGAGAAGAACTGTGATTTTGGTTGCATGTTATTTCAGTGACCACCTGCTTATGCAGTTATAGTTATTCACTGTCTTTGTTTTGAAGCATGCAGCCAGTAAAGATCCCAGAGAAGTTCGAGAAGCTAGAGATCATAAGGAACCAAAAGAGGAGATCAACAAAAACATTTCTGACTTTGGACGACAGCAGCTTTTACCCCCCTTCCCATCCCTTCATCAGTCGCTACCTCAGAACCAGTGCTACATGGCCACCACAAAATCACAGACAGGTAAAGAGGACCCGGCAACTGTCTCTGCTCTTTGAATGTATGTTTCGAGCCTGCCCCTTGCCAGGTGAGAGTTCTGTTTGGCTGTAAGTGCCTGTGCTGCTCTTGATGAATGACTGTTGACGTCAGCTGGCCCTCCTGTGCTCGCCTGTATGCCTGAGGAGGCACACCTGACCTCTGCTCTAAGCCTTGTCTCATGCCAGCATTGATTTCCTAGCTTGTTAACATTCTCAAGATGAAGACTGTTTTCTTTACTAGTATGTGACTCACTTGGTCTATGTGGGGAGAAGACCCTGGAGTTGGAAGCTTTCCTGGTTTGTAGGTGGAGTGCCTTTGGAAATGCTGGGGTGTGCTGGGGAAGTCTGTGGCCCAGGGTGAGGACCACCGCCCGCTCCAGCTGCTCTGCCACCAGCCACCTCGCTCCAGGCGTGCTCCTCACTCTCCTGGGCTGGCTGCTTCTATGGCCAGTTCCGGGAGTGGATGAACGTTTGATTCCTTACCGGGGACCTTTTGTGGGAGGTGCTGGGAGGGCACCGGGACCTCAGAGTGAGCGCTGCGTCAGGGCTCCCTGGGCTTTCAAACCTCCTCAGCTTCTGGGATGGGATGTGTGCGTTTGGCGCTGTCCTGAAGAGATGCAAGGCCCTTCCTGCCAGCCCTCGTGAATGCTGGGAGGTCAGCCGGCCCTCGTGAATGCTGCTGCTGCTGGCAAGGCTTCACTTGGGGATGATCACCTGGCCACAGGTGTCTGTCTTTTTCTGGACTTTAAAAATACTTTTTATTGGCCAGGCACGGTGGCTCACGCCTGTAATCCCAGCACTTTGGGAGGCCAAGGCGGGTGGATCACGAGATCAGGAGATCGAGACCATCCTGGCTAACACGGTGAAACCCCGTCTATACTAAAAATAAAAAAATTAGCCGGGCATGGTGGCGGGCGCCTGTAGTCCCAGCTTCTTGGGAGGCTGAGGCAGGAGAATGGCGTGAACCCGGGAGGCGGAGGTTGCTGTGAGCCAACATCATGCCACTGCACCCCAGCCTGGGCGACAGAGCAAGACTCCATCTCAAAAAAAAAAAAATTTTTTTTAATTTAAGTATTTTCAGACCTCCAGCAAAGTTGCAAAATTCTACGAATAAGTCCTGTGTACCCTTTATTCATTTCACCACATGGCACAATCTCGCCCCCGGCCCCCCCATGTATTACTTTTTTTTCTGAGACATGAATGTAAGTTGTAAACATTGTGCCCTTTTATCCCTGAAAACTAATGTTATTTCCTAAAATTACTGTCCCTCAACATAAAGACATTCTCTTAGATGACTACAGCACAGACATCCCGGTGAGGAAGTATACCGCGACGCCGCTCTCTAATCTCAGTGTCCTGTTCCGCATTTCCCATTCCCGACTGTCTTTTAGGGCAAAGGACAAATAAAATCTGGTTCTAGAGCTTCGAGCACCTAGTTGTTGTGTCTTGCTAGTTTCCTTTAATCTGAACCATTCTCAGCCTTCTTTGTCTTTCTGAACCGTGGTGTTTTGAGTACAGGCCAGGTCTTTCATAGAATGTGTCTGATGTGGGTTTGCCCAGTGTTTCCCAGGATTGTGTGCAGGTCGTGGAGCGACGCAGGTGACTGACAAGTGTCCTTAGGAATTGAATTGTGGTGGTTTTTTGTCCATCTTCAAGTTACTGCTCACCAGACTGCAAGCATGTCTTGCAGGGAGAGACCCTAAGGTGCTGCATGTACCTCCCATCACATCCCACCAGGGTCTTCAGCATCTGCCATGGCCCACGCTTAGCTAGTACTGCACGGTGGGTGCCAAATGGTGGTTTTCTAACTCCATCATTTCCTCTCTTGATTATTTCAGTTTCTGCTGTAAGGAGGTGCTTCACTTTCCTGTCCGTCCACACAGTTATCTGTCCATTTACTTTACAAAAAAAAAAACTTAAAAAAAAAATAGAGATGGGGGTCTCGCTATGTTGCCCAGGCTGGTCTTGAACTCGTGGGCTCAAGCAGTCCTCCTGACTTGGCCTCCCAAAGTGCTAGGATTACAGGCGTGGGCCACCGCCCCCAGCCTGTCTGTCTGTTTTTAAGTACTAATTTACGGACTCTTATTTGAGTCTCTGGACTGTAATCCATTCCTATCATTATTTATTTTGTTGCTCACATTGTCCCAAGTTTGTCCAGTGGGGTCCCCCTAGGCTGGTTCTGAGTCCTGGGGCGTGGGCACCTCTTCAGGAAGACCTTCCCCATTCACTGGATGGTCTGCTTACCTTGCCTTGTCCCTTCCCAGGGCCGGAATCGGCTTTCTCCAGGGAGCCCTGGTTCTTTTCATTGGAAGTTAGAAAACAAAATCAGTCATTATCTGTTCCCCTCACCATCAACTTACCAACTTTTTTTGCTATTTGACGTAATTTTATTTGTTTGAAACAGTTAAACTTGGTGTTTTGCAAAACTATGGAGTTATGCTCACGTATGTGAGGACTTAAAAGTAATGTCTGAAGAGTTGTTAAAGTGTTGAGATTTTCTTTTCCTATTTTAGCTTTATTATATCGCCATCTTTTAAAAAGAGCTTTCTAAAAACAAACTACCCAGCGTGTTTAGCAGGCTCCAGTTTACCCTTCCACAGCCCCCTTCCTCCACCACCCCTTCCTTATCCGTAACCTGGAAGTGGGTGGTCCATCAGCGTGTTAGCCTAGGACAGTGTGTAAAATGGCCTTGAGCACTGGAGGAGATGTGCTCGGCAGTTAGCTGCCTGCTGTGGTCCAGTGGTTAAGATACTCCCTCAGCCTCAGCTGCTCCCGTGTGTTGTCACCCCAGGGCTTCCGGAGTGGGCACAGAAGTTACAGTTTCTGTGCTAGAACGTGTTAACTAGAGAGGAGCATGGCATGCCCAGCTGCCTTGTCTTGTGATGGTCATCAGTGCACCTTTCAACATGGCTGGAAAGACAGGAGTGCAGATGGAGGAGTCCCCTGTTAACTGTCCCCGGGGGTGCAGAGTCCACTTATCGGGATGGCAGAGAGAGACAAAGGCCTTTTACAACAGTGTCCATACAGAGCAGGAATCGGGGTACGTCCTATCCTGTTGTCACAGGATCCCTTGAGTGTCCCTTTGCTGGTCATAAACCTCTGCAGCCAGCGGCGCCTCTGCTTGAGTTTCACTTGCACCTGCTGGGCTCATTCTGCCCACTCGGCCCAGCAGGCTGTACTTGGCTCATGCTACCGGCCCAGATCCCACACCTTCCGAGGGCAAGCCAGGAGTGGAGCAGCGAGGCGTGTGTTGACGAGCAAGCATGGTGTGGGGCCACTGTGCACAGCCAGGCCTGCTTGGCTGCTGTGGTGGGGCAGGCAGCTCCAGGCTCTGGCTCTGTGCAGAGCTGTGGCTGGATGAGGCATACCACAAGCAGTTTACACTGCAGGCGCTGGCGTCTAGATGAGGGGAACACGGTGGTGCCCCAAAACTCGGAGTCACCAGCAACTGCAGAGCCCCAAGGGGATAGGGTGGGAGAGTGTGCTATAGCTCTCTTGCTGTCACCACCCACAGTACGGGCTGGGGTGTGTTCCCAGCTCGTTCAGTTCTGCCGCTTTCGCCCTGGCCTGCAGCTCCCAGGCTGGCCTGGCTCCACTGCTGCTTGCCATCACACGGGGCAGCCGCCGACACCAGCGGAGGGCAGGAGGGCTACAGTGTTACAGCTCTGGCTTGAGGAATCCCAAGGTTTGGGTCCCCAGAAGGATCACCGCTCTTCACTCCCGCAGTTCAGCGAACGGGAGCGTGTCACTGCCTGCAGCTCAGTGAACCGGCCAGGAACATGTTACAGCCCTTTTTGCACCCGCTGTTGCGTGGGTCCCGAGTTCTTGTCTTGGGTCCAGGAAGAATGAGGTTACATGGACAACTGGAGGGGAGCAAGGTGGAGAAGAGTTTTATTGAGCAGCAGAACAGCTCTCAGCGGAGAGGAGACCCAAAGTCAGTAGCTCCTACTGGCAGGGAGGCAGTCCTGTTGTGTGGCTGAGTCTGGGGGTTTATGTGGGCTCAGAATGGAGGAAGTGCATGAAGTGCATGCTGATTGGTCCATGGGTAGGTCTGGAAAAAACACCATTTGATTGGCTAAAAGGCATCAAGGAAGTTCTCACTCCAGGTTGTGGATTCTGCCGGGAACTGGCAGCCCGGTTTTCAGGCTTCAGGCGGCCTTTGGCTTGAAGGTCAGGTTTCACCGGGGACCTGCTCCTATCTGCCTAGGAATTTGTCTGCCATTATCACTTTTATTTCTTCAACTGTCACTCCATTGCCTGCCATTCATTGTTGCCTCCCTGTGGGAGGGGTGTTGGAGCCAGGTTATCAAAGAAAGGCTGAGATTTCTTGTCACGTCTTTCTGTTAATTTTTAATTACTGTGGCGATGATCACAGATGGTTCTGCTCTTTCCCTCCTGCTACCCCCTTAAGTTTACCACAGGCAGGAAAGAAGAGCAGAGTCACATGTTGGTTTCAACGTGCATTGTACTCCTGAAGTCATAGCAGAGCCCGTGTGTGGTAGCTTGTTCCCATGGGCAGCTGTAATTCTTAGTTTTAGATGGAGGGTGGCTGTGATTCTCTTCGACCTGTTCTGCACCCTCCACCCTGTAGTATCAGAAATGAAAGATCTGTGCTGTGCAAGAAGGTTGAGAACATGCGTTTATGTGACAGCCCCAGGCTGGGGATGGCCGTGCTGAATCAGGATCTCAGGCACCCAGCATTGTTTTAGGTGAGCATTCCTTCTTTTTACAGAGTGGACTGGCATCTTTGTTAGCAGCTTGTTCTGTATCTTTCCCACGTGTAGCGGTTCACAATTTAAAAACAATCCTCGCAGTACCAAAAACTGATTTCAGAGGGTTCTAGAAAGATAGTGGGGCAGGAAGACCAGGAATTCATCTCCTCACCTAGACAACAGTTCCACTGGCAGAATCTGTCTGATGTAACTATTTTGGAACTCTGGAGTCTACTGAAGGTTTGCAACTTCTAGGCGGGAAGCTGGGACGGTTAATTTCAGTCAGTTTCAGCTCTGCTGCCCACTGCCTTCCTCAGCCCTGTGGTGCAGGGTGTGCGGTGTTCCTGGAACAGTGTGCGTGCAGCTTGTGGGAGCCAGGGTGAGCAAAGAGGACCTTGTCCCCAGGTGCATACAGAGAGGCCCTCTCATCCGGTTGTAAGCCTTTCTTCCATGTGACGGCCAAGAAATCTAAAGGGCCAGTGCTCTTTTTATCTCCCCACTTCATTTTTATTGTTTTCTCCTTTTGGGAGCCAGACATTAAAGACTAGGATATTCAGAAGCAACTGTGTATATGGGGTAAATTATAAAGTGACTGCATGTGCCCAGGGAAAGGCACAGGCTAAGGGAAGACATGAAAAGACCTTAAGTTTAAATCTCAGGCTCACCCTCCTCACAGAGACAGCCTACAACTATAAAAAATGACAACAACAAAAACACCCCAAAACCAGTAACAGCAACAAAACAGTACACCCTGGAAAAGGAGGAGAATCAGCTTTTCAGAGTTTCTACATTATTGGATTCAAATGTCCAGTTTTCAGCATAGAACTACAAGGCATACAAAGAAACAGGAAGGTATGGCCCAATCAGATGCAAAAATAAGTCAACAGAAACTGTTCCCAGAAAAGATCTGATGCCAGATCCACCAGACAAAGACTTTAAAGTAACTGTCTTAGATATGGTCAGATCCTAAAGGAAGGTATGGAGAGAGTCAAGAAAATGATGTATGATCAAAATGGAAATACCAATAAAGAGCTAGAAAACGTAAAAAGGAACCAAAAGAAATTCTGGAGCTAAAAAGTATAATAAGTGAAATGAAAAATTCACTAGAGGAAATCAAAGGCAGATCTGAACAGACGGAAGAAAGAGATAGCAAACTTGAAGATAGGACAGTGAAAATAATCAAGTTTGAGAAGCAAACAACAAGACTGAAGGGAAGTGAGCAGAGCCTGGGGACCTGTGGGCATCATCAGGAGGACCAAACAGGGATTGTGGGAGTCCAGGAAGAAGAGAGTAAGAAAAGGGTGGAGAGAATATCTGATGAAACCCATGAGTATAAACACCCAGGGAACCTGGTGAACTCCAGTAAGATGAACTCAAAGAGACCCACAGTAGACACGTTATACTTGAGACACTTCTGTAGAAAGACAAAGAGAATCTTGAAAGCAGATGAGAAAAGAGACTCATCACATACACGTTTCCTCAGTGAGATCATTGGCAGGTTTCTCATCAGAAACTTTGGGGGACAGAATATATCACCGGTATATTAAGAGTGATAAAAAAATCTTTCAACCAAGTATCCATATCCATGGAAACTGTCCTTTAAGAGTGCAGAAGAAATTAAGATATTCTCAGATAAACAAAAGCTGAGGGAATTTGTTACCACCTGACCTGGACCTGCAAGAAATACTTAAAGGAGCCTAGCAGGTTGAAAAGAAAGAACACTAGACAGTAACTTGAAGCCATATGGAGAAGTAAAGACATGGGCAGTTATAAAAGCTAGTATTGTAACAGTGGTTTGTACCTCCACTTTTTGTTTTCTGTAAGATCTAAGAGACAAATCCGTTTAAAAAATTAGTCTGCAAGCTAGTATCATTGCAACTTTGGTTTGTAACTCCACATTTTTCCTACATAACAAGAGACTAATGCATTTAAACGAATTGTTTATGTTTTGGGGCACAGCATGAATAAAGATGTAGTTTTGTGACATCAGCAAATGAAAGGGGTGGGAACAGATATGTAAAGGAGCAGAGTTTTTCTGTGTTACTGAAGTTAAGCTGGCATAAATTTAAATTAGAATGTTATTACTTTAGGATGTTAAATGTAATCCCCATGGTAACCACAAAGAAAATAGCTATAGAACATACACAAAAGGAAATGAGAAAAGAATTTAAACATTCCACTATAAAAAATCAACTAAATATAAAAGAAGACAGTAGTGCAAGAAATGAGGGACGAAAAAAGCTATAATACGTGTAGCAAACATAGCAAAATGACAGAAGTAAATCCTCATCAATAGTTGTTTTAAATGTAAACAGATGAAGATTTCCAATCAAAAGACGAAGATTGGCAGTGCTATGGTTTGGATGTGGTTTGTCCACACCAAAGCTCATGTTGAAATGAGATCCCCAATATGGCAGTGTTGTGAGGTGGGGCCTAGCTTGAGGTGATTGGTCATGTGTGTGGATTCCTCATGAATAGATCAGTGCCCTCCCTCCAGGTGAGTGAATTCTCGCTCTTAGTTGCCTTGAGAGTGAGGTGTTTGAAAGAATCTGGCTTCCTTGGTTTCTCTGTCTCTTCCTTCTTCTCTCACCATGTGATCGCTTGCACATGCCTGCTCCCTTTCCAATTTCCACCATGAGCCAGAGCATGAAGCCCTACCAGGTGTACCTGCTCAATATTAAACTTTCCAGCCACCAGACTCAGGAGACAAATCTCTTTATCTTTTATGGCAACACTAAATGGACAAAGGCAGATGCATCAAGAGAAAAAAAACAGATGATCCTACTACATGCTGTCTATAAGAGACCCACCTTAGATCCAAAGACAGAAATAGATTGAAAGTGAAAGGATGAAAAAAGATATTCCATGCAAACAGTAACCAAAGAGAGCAAGGTGGCTATCAGACAAAATTTAAAAATAAAAATTTATTTCTTTTTAAATAAAAAAAGGTTACAAGAGACTAAGAAGGACAATATATAGTAATAAAAGTTTCAATACAATAAGAAGGTATAACAATTACCTGGGTAAACATTTACATACCCAACGAATGATAGACTATCAAGATACAAGAAGTAAAACTGATAGAATTGAAGGGAGACATAGACAATTCTACATTAATAGTTGGAGACCTCAGTATCCACTTATCAATAATGGATAGAATAACCATATAGCAAATAAGAAAGGAAATGGAGGACTAAACACCATAAGCCAACTAGATTTAGCAGACATACAGAGCACTCTGCCCAACAGCAGCATGTACACTCTTCTCAAGTGCACCTGGAAGACTTTCTAGGATCGACCATATGTTAGGCCACAAATAAGTCTCAATGTTGATTTTAAAATACAGAGATTTGAGCCGGGCGCGATGGCGCACGCCTGTAATCCCAGTACTTTGGGAGGCTGACGTGGGTGGATCACTTGAGGTCAGGAGTTCGAGACCAGCCTGGCCAACATGGTGAAACCCCATCTCTACTAAAAATACAAAAATTAGCTGGGCGTGGTGGCACGTCCCTGTAATCCCAGATACTTGGGAGGCCGAGGCACGAGAATTACTTGAACCTGGGAGGTGGAGGTTGCAGTGAGCCAAGATCATACCACTGCACTCCAGCCTGGGTGACAGAGTGAGCCTGTGTCTCAAAAAAAAAGAAAAATATATACAGAGATTTGGCTGGGTGTGGTGGCTCAAGCCTGTCATCCATGCACTTTGAGAGGCCACGGTGAGCTGGTCACTTGAGCTCAGGAGTTCCAGAGCGGCCTGGGCAACATAGCAAAACCCTGTCTCTTAAAAAAAATACAAAAATTAGCCAGGCATGGTGGCAAGTGCCTGTGGTTCCAGCTACTCCAGAGCCCCAGAGGCTGAGGTGGGAGGATTGCTGGAGCCCAGAAGGTCGAGGCTGCAGTGAGCCATGATTGTATCACTGCACTTTAGCCTAGGTGACAGAGTGAGACACTGTCTTAAAAAATAATATATGTATATGTGGAAAAAGACAGAGATTCAAAACTTACTACAAAGCTATAGTACTCAAAACAGTGTTATTCCAGCATAAAGACAGACATATAGGCCAGTGGGCTAGAACAGAGAGCACAGAAATAAACCTTTGTGTTATATGATCAGTTGATTTTTGACAAGAGTGCCAAGACCATTCAACGGGGGAAAGGACAGCTTTCCAACAAATGGTGCGGGGAAGACTGGATATCCACATGCAGAAGAGTGATACTGGACCCTTACCTCACACCATATGCAGAAGTTAGCCTAAGACAGGTCCAGGACCTAAATGTAAGACCTAAACATATAAAATTCTGAGAAGAAAACATAGGACAAAGGCTCCACAACCTTGGATTTGGCAGTGATTTCTTGGACATGACACCAAAAGTGTAGGTAACAAAAAAAAAGGAGACACACTGGGTTTGATGAGACTTGGTGTCTTTTGATGCACAAAGCTTTCTATCTCCTTGTTTCCCTGTTTCCCTGCTTCTTACTGCTGCACTTGGCTAGTCGTAAAGAAAAGACACTGTTAACGGAATAAAAAGGCACCTGTGGAGTAGGAGAAAATATCTGCAAATCCTATGTCTGATGAGGAATTACTACCCAAAATATACAAAAAAAATCCCACAACTCAACAATAAAAACAACTTGATTAAAAAATCAGCAAAGGAGGCCGGGTGCAGTGGCTTGCGCCTGTAATCTCAGCACTTTGGGAGGCCGAGGCAGGCAGATCACCTGAGGTCAGGAGTTCCAGACGAGCCGAGCCAACATAGTGAAACCCCATCTCTACTACAAATACAAAAGTTAGCTGGGCATAGTGGTGCATGCCTGTGGTCCCAGGTACTTGGGAGGCTGAGGCAGGAGAATCACTTGAACCCGAGTGGTAGAGGTTGCAGTGAGCCGAGATCGGACCACTGCACTCCAGCCTGGGTGACAGAGTGAGACTCTGTCTCAAAAAAAACAACAACAAAAAAAAAACAACAAAAAAAACCCAAAAAAGGCAAAGGACTGGAATAGACGTTTATTCAAAGAAGATGCACAAATGGCCAGTAAGCCCATGAAAAGATGCTCAACGTCACTAATCATAAGGTAAATGCAAATCAAAACCACAGTGAGATACCACCGTACACCTGTTGAGGACAGCAACTATCAAAACAGAAAATGGCACATATCAGTGAGGATGCGGAGAAATGGGAACCCTTGTGCACTGCTGGTAGGAAGTGAAACGGTGCATCTGCTGTGAAAAACTCAAAAAACTAAGTGTGGAACTACCATGTGATCCAGCAGTTCCACTGCTGGGCACGTGCCCCAGCAGCACTGAAAGCAGGGTCTTGAAGAGATGCTTGTACACCCACGTTGATAGCAGCATCAACCACAGCAGCCAAAAGGGGGAAGCCACCCGAGGGTCGGCTGTCGGGCGAACGGATCAGCAAAGTGTCGTGTGCAAAACGCAGTGACGTGTGACTCAGCCTGAGAAGCAGCGAAGCTGGGGCCCGCGCTGCAGCGTGGATGAGCCTCGGGGACACTGTGCCGAATGAAGTAAGTCAGCCACAAAAGAACAAATGTTGTACTTTTTTTTTAGCTTGCTTGCCTTTTGTTTTAGCAGCTGCAGTATCTCGGAAGAAAAAACGAAGAATGGGAACCTATAGCCTGGTTCCTAAGAAAAAGACCAAAGTATTAAAACAGAGGACGGTGATTGAGATGTTTAAGAGCATAACTCATTCCACTGTGGGTTCCAAGGTAAGAGACGCATTTGAGTGAGTTGCCACGTGTGCCTTGGGGTATACACCTGCCCGTGTTCTAGGGGGAGAAGGACCTGGGCGCCAGCAGCCTGCACGTGAATGGGGAGAGCCTGGAGATGGACTCGGATGAGGACGACTCAGAGGAGCTCGAGGAGGACGACGGCCATGGTGCAGAGCAGGCGGCCGCGTTCCCCACAGAGGACAGCAGGACTTCCAAGGAGAGCATGTCGGAGGCTGATCGCGCCCAGAAGGTATGTGTTGCTGTCTTGGGTGACAGCACAAGTGGGTTCCCGCTTCGACTGTGTGGCTGATCAGATGGACGGGGAGTCCGAGGAGGAGCAGGAGTCCGTGGACACCGGGGAGGAGGAGGAAGGCGGTGACGAGTCTGACCTGGTAATGCCCAGCGCCTCCTCCTGCGTCTGTGCTGGTTTATATGCCTGCCCGTTTGGTTCTCCAGAGTTCGGAATCCAGCATTAAGAAGAAATTTCTCAAGAGGAAAGGAAAGACCGACAGTCCCTGGATCAAGCCAGCCAGGAAAAGGAGGCGGAGAAGTAGAAAGAAGCCCAGCGGTGCCCTCGGTAAATGCCGTGGGGGTGTGGGCCATCACGGGTGGTGTCTGATGTGTGTGCCTTTCATACCTAGGTTCTGAGTCGTATAAGTCATCTGCAGGAAGCGCTGAGCAGACGGCACCAGGAGACAGCACAGGGTACATGGAAGTTTCTCTGGACTCCCTGGATCTCCGAGTCAAAGGAATTCTGTCTTCACAAGCAGAAGGTGAATGTGGTGGTGTAACTTAGACCGGGCACGCATGAGCTGACATGTGTCTGTGTGACGTTAGGGTTGGCCAACGGTCCAGATGTGCTGGAGACAGACGGCCTCCAGGAAGTGCCTCTCTGCAGCTGCCGGATGGAAACACCGAAGAGTCGAGAGATCACCACACTGGCCAACAACCAGTGCATGGCTACAGAGAGCGTGGACCATGAAGTAAGCACGTTTGTTTTCATTTAAAGCAGCCATGACATTGACCACCAGTCTTGTCTGATTGCAGTTGGGCCGGTGCACAAACAGCGTGGTCAAGTATGAGCTGATGCGCCCCTCCAACAAGGCCCCGCTCCTCGTGCTGTGTGAAGACCACCGGGGCCGCATGGTGAAGCACCAGTGCTGTCCTGGCTGTGGCTACTTCTGCACAGCGGTAAGAGCCCAGTCCGGCAGCCTCTGAGTCCTACAAAAATTTTTTTTTGTCCTCCCATTTTTAGGGTAATTTTATGGAGTGTCAGCCCGAGAGCAGCATCTCTCACCGTTTCCACAAAGACTGTGCCTCTCGAGTCAATAACGCCAGCTATTGTCCCCACTGTGGGGAGGAGAGCTCCAAGGCCAAAGAGGTGACGATAGCTAAAGCAGACACCACCTCGACCGTGACACCAGTCCCCGGGCAGGAGAAGGGCTCGGCCCTGGAGGGCAGGGCCGACACCACAACGGGCAGGTACCTGGCACAGGCTCTGGCTGGGCTCTCCACATAAACCTTTCCCCGATTTCCTCCCCTGAAGTGCTGCCGGGCCACCACTCTCGGAGGACGACAAGCTGCAGGGTGCAGCCTCCCACGTGCCCGAGGGCTTTGATCCAACGGGACCTGCTGGGCTTGGGAGGCCAACTCCCGGCCTTTCCCAGGGACCAGGGAAGGAAACCTTGGAGAGCGCTCTCATCGCCCTCGACTCGGAAAAGTAAGACCTGACATGTGATTTCAGAGATGTCTCCATGCTGACTGTTGTCTTGTGCTTCCCACAGACCCAAGAAGCTTCGCTTCCACCCAAAGCAGCTGTACTTCTCCGCCAGGCAAGGGGAGCTTCAGAAGGTGCTCCTCATGCTGGGTAAGTGCCTTCCTGCGGCCCGGGCACATGCAGAAATCATTAATAAAACTGTGTTTGTTCACAGTGGACGGAATTGACCCCAACTTCAAAATGGAGCACCAGAATAAGCGCTCTCCACTGCACGCCGCGGCAGAGGCTGGACACGTGGACATCTGCCACATGCTGGTTCAGGTGCGGCGGCACGGCGCCCTCCTAGGGCTCTTCCTCCCATACACCTGAACTGTTGTTTCACTAGGCGGGCGCTAATATTGACACCTGCTCAGAAGACCAGAGGACCCCGTTGATGGAAGCAGCCGAAAACAACCATCTGGAAGCAGTGAAGTACCTCATCAAGGCTGGGGCCCTGGTGGATCCCAAGGTATGTTCCCCTGTCAGAATCAACGTCCTAGTGATTCTTTGACTAAGTGGCATTTCTGTTGCAGGACGCAGAGGGCTCTACGTGTTTGCACCTGGCTGCCAAGAAAGGCCACTACGAAGTGGTCCAGTACCTGCTTTCAAATGGACAGATGGACGTCAACTGTCAGGTACAGCCACCCCCTCCCCTTAGCAGTACACTAGCGATGACAGCTTTGTCCTCTTCCCTGGCAGGATGACGGAGGCTGGACACCCATGATCTGGGCCACAGAGTACAAGCACGTGGACCTCGTGAAGCTGCTGCTGTCCAAGGGCTCTGACATCAACATCCGAGACAACGTAAGTTCGTCACACCCTCCCCGGGAGCCGTGCCTGCACTGAGCTCTGGCTTGTGTCTGTTCAGGAGGAGAACATTTGCCTGCACTGGGCGGCGTTCTCCGGCTGCGTGGACATAGCCGAGATCCTGCTGGCTGCCAAGTGCGACCTCCACGCCGTGAACATCCACGGAGACTCGCCACTGCACATTGCCGCCCGGGAGAACCGCTACGACTGTGTCGTGTGAGTGCAGTGCTTCCCCCAGCGCGGGCTGGAATGTTTTGTGGCCTTACATTTTCCCTTTTAGCCTCTTTCTTTCTCGGGATTCAGATGTCACCTTAAAGAACAAGGAAGGAGAGACGCCCCTGCAGTGTGCGAGCCTCAACTCTCAGGTGTGGAGCGCTCTGCAGATGAGCAAGGCTCTGCAGGACTCGGCCCCCGACAGGCCCAGCCCCGTGGAGAGGATAGTGAGCAGGTGAGCCCAGCCCCAGGACGGCTTTGTGGCAACCACCAGGTGACACCTGTCCTTTCCATGGCAGGGACATCGCTCGAGGCTACGAGCGCATCCCCATCCCCTGTGTCAACGCCGTGGACAGCGAGCCATGCCCCAGCAACTACAAGTACGTCTCTCAGAACTGCGTGACGTCCCCCATGAACATCGACAGAAATATCACTCATCTGCAGGTGAGTGACGGCAGATGAAGGGCTGACTCAGGCACGTCTGACCCCCCGGCGCCTCTCTTCTCAGTACTGCGTGTGCATCGACGACTGCTCCTCCAGCAACTGCATGTGCGGCCAGCTCAGCATGCGCTGCTGGTACGACAAGGTGAGGGCGGCCTCGTGTGCGTGGGCTCAGGTCTGCTGGGCCCTTGCTGCTCATCTGTCCACAGGATGGCCGGCTCCTGCCAGAGTTCAACATGGCGGAGCCTCCCTTGATCTTCGAATGCAACCACGCGTGCTCCTGCTGGAGGAACTGCCGAAATCGCGTCGTACAGAATGGTCTCAGGTGAGAGGCAGCTTCCTGCCGGAGCCCCACATGCCTGGGTTCACCACTACTCTCTATTTTTCAGGGCAAGGCTGCAGCTCTACCGGACGCGGGACATGGGCTGGGGCGTGCGGTCCCTGCAGGACATCCCACCAGGCACCTTTGTCTGCGAGTGAGTGAGTCCCTGGGTCACCCCAAGCCTGGCCAGGGCCTCACCTGCACCGCACCCTCTGCAGGTATGTTGGGGAGCTGATTTCAGACTCAGAAGCCGACGTTCGAGAGGAAGATTCTTACCTCTTTGATCTCGACAATAAGGTAATGTGTTTTGTGGGGTTGGGGCCACGCAGACTGCAGCCCGTGCCGGCTTCTCGCCCTGCAGGACGGGGAGGTTTACTGCATCGACGCGCGGTTCTACGGGAACGTCAGCCGGTTCATCAACCACCACTGCGAGCCCAACCTGGTGCCCGTGCGCGTGTTCATGGCCCACCAGGACCTGCGGTTCCCCCGGATCGCCTTCTTCAGCACCCGCCTGATCGAGGCCGGCGAGCAGCTCGGGTACGCACCGCCCCGGCCCCTGGCCATCTCCGGACTTGGAGCCTTGGTTCTGTTCCCTCCCCAGGTTTGACTATGGAGAGCGCTTCTGGGACATCAAAGGCAAGCTCTTCAGCTGCCGCTGCGGCTCCCCCAAGTGCCGGCACTCGAGCGCGGCCCTGGCCCAGCGTCAGGCCAGCGCGGCCCAGGAGGCCCAGGAGGACGGCTTGCCCGACACCAGCTCCGCGGCTGCCGCCGACCCCCTATGAGACGCCGCCGGCCAGCGGGGCGCTCGGGAGCCAGGGACCGCCGCGTCGCCGATTAGAGGACGAGGAGGAGAGATTCCGCACGCAACCGAAAGGGTCCTTCGGGGCTGCGCCGCCGGCTTCCTGGAGGGGTCGGAGGTGAGGCTGCAGCCCCTGCGGGCGGGTGTGGATGCCTCCCAGCCACCTTCCCAGACCTGCGGCCTCACCGCGGGCCCAGTGCCCAGGCTGGAGCGCACACTTTGGTCCGCGCGCCAGAGACGCTGGGAGTCCGCACTGGCATCACCTTCTGAGTTTCTGATGCTGATTTGTCGTTGCGAAGTTTCTCGTTTCTTCCTCTGACCTCCGAGGTCCCCGCTGCACCACGGGGTTGCTCTGTTCTCCTGTCCGGCCCAGACTCTTCTGTGTGGCGCCGCCGAAGCCACCGTTAGCGCGAGCTGCTCCGTTCGCCCTGCCCACGGCCTGCGTGGCTGGGGCCGAGTCCCAGGGGCCGCACGGAGGGCACAGTCTCCTGTCAGGCTCGGAGAGGTCAGGAGACCGACCCCACCACTAACTTTGGAGAAAATGTGGGTTTGCTTTTTAAAGGAATCCTATATCTAGTCCTATATATCAAACCTCTAACTGACGTTTCTTTTCGAGGAAGTGGCTTGGTGGGTGCAGCCCCCGCCGGTTCCGTTGACGCTGGCACCTTCTGTTGATTTTTTAAGCCACATGCTATGATGAATAAACTGATTTATTTTCTACCATTACTGAACATTAGGACAAACACAAAATAAAAAACAAAACACAGACAACGGTGCTGATTCTGGTGTGGTTTCTACTCACCACGTGAAATAAACTATCAACTGTATAAAGAGAACAAAGTGATTTTAGAATAAAATGCAGGAAAAACTTTTTTAAAGATGTTAGTCTTGTAGCGTGAATAAATTTGCCATCACCTTTTGTGTGGTGGCCTGGCAGGTCATATACTTTTTTTTGGCATATACCTTTTTAAAGACTGTAATTAGTGCAGTAACAGTGGGGTTTTTTTTGTGCAACTCTTCTAAAAACATTCATAATGCAGTCATGTTTATTTTTTTCTGTTAAAATGTTTTTGACAGTTTTAAGAGCAGTCTTTTGGCTCTGACCATTTCTTGTTCTGTTTCCAATGAAATCAATAAAAAAAAAGAAGTACTTTAAATGGGGTTTTTATTATGACACCATATTTCAGGG